TCATTTTATGATAAATTACAATTAGGTCATTAAATTGATTTTTCAATTGAGATATTCACATACTGTGAAACTAATCTTTTAAAGTGTACAATTCAGTGGGTTTTAGTATATTAACAAGGTTGTGCTTCCACTTCCGGAATGTTTTCATCATGCCCCAAAGAAACTCTGTACCTATAAACAGTCACTACCCATTCGTCCCCTTCTCCAGATTCTGCCAACTATTACATTACTTTCAGTCTCCATGGATTTGTCTATCCTGGACATTTCATATAAATGGATGTCCAATATTTGGCCTTTTATATCTGGCTTCTTTTACTAATCCTGTTTTTAAGTCTCATTCACGTTGTAGCATGTATCAGTACTTTATTCCATTTTATGGCTGAATAATATATTGATTTTAAAAAATTATATGGGTGGGAAGTTATATTAGCTATGCATTTCATTTCAGGATAGTAAATAAGGTGTTAAAATATTTGTCATATAAAAGAACATTGGATCAGAGCCACTGATCTAGCTGGAAAGACAAGTGTATATAAAAAGGCAATTAACAACCCAAAGAAAAACATTATGTAATCAGGAGATAGTTAAACTTCCTGAAAAAAAGGATGACAGGTAAGGATTAGGCAGAGATTAAATCTGAGTGATCGATCCTATTCAGTTAATGGGTTGGCAAGTCCTGGAATGAGATACAGCCATCTAAAAATTAAACTGCCAAACTTATAGGCTGCTACCCCATCTCCAGTAATCTCTGCGAGCAATCTTTCTTTCCAGTAGGCTCTGCAGTGATGAAGGGGATCAGGGGAAGCAAAGTGACCCTACTGGAACCAAACGGATATTTCCGTGGAGGTATCCTAAGGGGATGGGTGTTGCAGAGCAAAGCTGTAAGCTGCCAACTCTGACCCCTGGGGAAGCCTTGCCTCCAGGTTCCCCGAGGTTCCCCGTGGTGGTTTTGCACAGGCTATTTAGGCACATCTCGGCCGCCGTGGCGGGGCACGGCTCAGCTGTTGCGGGGCGGGGCCTTCGCAGAGCATGGCGGCGGGCGAGCTTGAGGGTGGCAAACCCCTGAGCGGGCTGCTGAATGCGCTGGCCCAGGACACTTTCCACGGGTACCCCGGCATCACAGAGGAGCTGCTACGGAGCCAGCTATATCCAGAGGTGCCACCCGAGGAGTTCCGCCCCTTTCTGGCAAAGATGAGGGGGATTCTTAAGGTACTGCTCTTTTCTGTAGTCTCCGGCTTGGACAAATTTTTTGCTTTTTCTGTCATCTTTATAGTCTATTGCGTCTGCAGACATGGATTTCAACCAGCTGGAGGCATTCTTGACTGCTCAAACCAAAAAGCAAGGTGGGATCACATCTGACCAAGCTGCTGTCATTTCCAAATTCTGGAAGAGCCACAAGACAAAAATCCGTGAGAGCCTCATGAACCAGAGCCGCTGGAATAGCGGGCTTCGGGGCCTGAGCTGGAGAGTTGATGGCAAGTCTCAGTCAAGGCACTCAGCTCAAATACACACACCTGTTGCCATTATAGAGCTGGAATTAGGCAAATATGGACAGGTGAGTTAAACTTAAGTCAATTTTCCTTTGTACCTCCCACAATGTTGATTTTCCATTTTTTCAGCCCGCTGTCAGTAAGAAGTAGCAAGAAGTAAATTGGCAGAAAAGCTATTATAAGCAAAAGGAAGATTCACTTAGCTAGTGATTCAAAGCATCACTATATGTCAGACTCATCTGAGGAGCTTAAAAAGAAATTAAGATGCCCAGACCCCATCTCAAAGTAAGTGGCTTTACTTTAATTTGAGTGAAGGAAGATTTCTTCTCTGAGGTGAGCTGAGCTTTGAATGACAAGAAGGAGGCAGCCCCAGGAAGATCTGGGGGCACAAAATACAGGCAGAGGGAGCAACCAAGGCAAGAAATTAGCCTTGTTAAGAATTTTAAGTGTAATGGGAAGCCATTAGAGGGTTTTAAACAAGGAAAGATGTGATGTGACTTATATTCTAATAGGATTGCCTTGATTCACCTATGGAGAATGGATTTCTGGGATCTCAGTACTGGGATACTGAGATCCCAGGGGGAAAATATCACTAAGGTTGGAATTGCTTTTCTGCACATTAAAAGCAATTCTCTTTTTCCTTGAAACCTCCATGTGATGTTAATTAGGTAAATGGGATTTCAAGGAAAAAAAAAATACAAAACAACAAAAAGAAAAACTGTTATCCTTCATTCTCTTAATAAGATGAGGTATTCAGAAATGAATGGAGCCAATATTAATATTCCACTCCAAAAAATAGTAGAAATGAGTTTACATGGACTTCTCACAATCTCCATTCCACATTTCCATCTCTGTTTCTCATTTATGACAGGTCCCTTCCTTTAAAAACTTTTTTTATTATAATATGTTCCAAAACTTGTTTGTCAAACCTAGGGATAACTAATAAAAATCAGTATTGTAGGGGGAAAAAAGTGAAAGCAGGAGGCCACTTACTGGGCTCTCACAGTGGTCCAGGTGAGATAACGGCATGGAAATAGAGGTAATTTTAAGGAAGTGAAGTGAGCAGGTAGAGTGTAGGTTTTGAATATGGGTGAGTTGCTTTGAGTTGACTTGGAAGGGATGTAGAGAATGAGAGAAAGTGAGGAATTGGGGGTAACACCTTGTTTTTTCTTGTAAGACTATGTTAGCATAATTTGGTAATTCTAGTCATTGTTAAAACAGTCTTATTGCAGTGTTGACTGTCTAACATACAACTTGAGTTTTCTGGTAGCTATAATTACCCCTTCCACTTGGGGAAAAATATGAAAGAAATCATTTAACATTTGGCAGTTAAGAAGATGTTGTTTGTGCTGAAGTAATTTTATTTTTAAAACTCTCAACTTACAGAGAGATGCACTTGAGATTACTGAACATAAATTTTTTATAGACTTTAAAAGAAAATCATTGTTTCTTATGATGTGCCCTTTCTTATGTATACTATACCCAATAAAATGATTTAAAGAGGAGGAGAGAAAAAGATGAGTGTCTTTGCAGATTCATTGACCCTGTGAGAATAGGGCTTTGGCACTGCTGAAGTCCTCAGCCTCTGACTAGTAGCTTGCCAGCACGCAGCCCCTGGTGTTGGACTTCGTTCAGCTGTTCAGGCTGTCTGTTTCTATTCTTGCAGACAGATGGGGTGCTTGAGAGGAAGCCAGGAAGCCAAGCCTTAAGAGGACTTGGAAGCAATTTTTGGATATAAATCCCTTGTCCTAAACTCAGGGCAACAGTGTATCCTGCCCAGCAGTGTTGAACTGCCTGTGTTTGTCTAGTATGTGTGTACTGGCTGGTTGGCTCTGGGCTTCATTCCATGTATGCCACTGCTCTATTGCCAAGATAAATGTAGAAGGCCTCTGGCCCAAGCCCTTCTTTAGTACTTAAAAAAAAAAAATTGTGGTAAAATACACATAACAAAATTTTACCATTTTAACCTTTTTTTTTTTTTTTTTTTTTTTTTTTTTTTTTTTTTGAGACAGAGTCTTGCTCTGTCACCCAGGCTGGAATGCAGTGGTGCAATCTTGGCTCACTGCAACCTCTACCTCCTGGGTTCAGGCGATTCTTCTGTCTCAGCCTCCCGAGTAGCTGGGACTACAGGTGTGCACCACCACGCCAGGCTAATTTTTGTATTTTTAGTAGAGATGGGGTGTCACCATATTGGCTTGGCCAGTATGGTCTTGAACTCCTGACCTCATGATCCACCCCCCTCAGCCTCCCAAAGTGCTGGGATTACAGGTGTGAGCCACTGCGCCCGGCCATTTCAGCAGTTTTTAAGTGTACAGTCCAGTGGTATTAAGTACAGCCCAGTGGTATTAAGTACAGATGGTTTTCTTTTTTAAGAGATGGCAGTCTTGCCACCCAGGCTGGAGTACAGTGGCATGATCATAGCTTACTGTAGCCTCAAGTCCTGGGCTCAAGCAGTCCTCCTGCCTCCACCTCCCAAAGCACTCGGATTACAGATGAGCCACTGCATCCAACCCATTCATGATGTTGTATAACCATCACCACTATTTGCAGATCTTTCTTTTTTAAATCCCAAACAGAAATTCAGTACACATTAAACAATAATTCCCAATTTCCATCTCTTCAGCCCCTGGTAACCTCTTTTCTACTTTTTTCTCTGTGTATTTGCCTATTCTAGGTACCTCATATAAATAGAACCACACAATATTTGTCCTTTTGTGTCTGGTTTATTTTACACATAGTGTCTTCAACTTTTATCGTTGTTGTAGTACATATCAGGATTTCATTCCTTTTAAAGGCTGAATAATATTCCATTGTGTACATATACCACATTTTGTTTATCCATTTATCTGTTGATGGATATTTGAGTTGTTTCCACCTTTTGGCTCTTGTGACTAATCTGCTGTGAACATGGGTATACAAATATCTATTTTAGTCTCTGTTTTTAATTCTTTTGGGTATATACTAGGAGTGGACTTGTTGGATCATACGGTAATTCTATGTTTTAACTTTTTAAGGAACTGACAAACTATTTTCTACAGCAGTTGCTCAATTTTACGGTTTTTTGCAGTACATGAAGTTTCCAGTTTCTGTACATCCTCACTAACACTTGTTAGTTTCTGGGTTTTTTTTTTTTTTCTTTTTTTTTTTTGATAGTTGTCATCCGAATGTATATAAAGTGGTATCTCATTTAGTTTTGAGTTGAAGTCCTTAATGATTAGAGATGTTGAACATCTTTTTATGTGCTTATTGGGTTTGCCCTTTTTGTTTGTTTTTTTGAGACAAGAGTCTTGCTCCATCTCCCAGGCCGGAGTGCAGTGGTGCAATCTTGGCTCACTGAAACCTCCGCCTCCCAAGTTCAAGTCATTCTCTTGCTCAGCATCCTGAGTAGCTGGGATTACAGGCACACACCACCACACCTGGCTAATTTTTGTATTTTTAGTAGAGACAGGGTTTCACCACTTTTGGCCAGGCTGGTCTTGAACGCCTGACCTCAGGCAATCTACCTGCCTTGGCCTCCCAAAGTGCTGGGATTACATGCGTGAGCCACGATGCCCGGCCAGGTTTGCCCATTTTCAAAAATCTTTTTTATTTTTCTTTCTTTTCTTTTTGTCTCTCTTTTTTCTTTTCTTTTCTTTTTTTTTTTTTTTTTTTCGAGACAGGGTCTTGCTCTATCGCCCAAGCTGGAGTGCAGTGGCACAATCTCGGCTCACTGCAACCTCTGCCTCCCAAGCTCCAGTGTTCCTCCCACCTCAGCCACCTGAGTAGCTGGGACTACAGGTGCAAGCTACCATGCCTGGTTAATTTTTTATATTTTTTGTAGAGACGGGGTTTTGCCATGTTGCCCAGGCTGGTCTTGAACTCCTGGGCTGAAGCAAGCCACTGCCTCGGCCTTGCAAAGTGCTGGGATTATAAGCATGAGCCACTGAACCCAGCCTCTTTTTTTTTTTTTTTCCTACACCAAACACCTGAACTCATTTTATGCACTTTTATTGTTTTTTTTGTTGTTGAGTTGTAGGAGTTTTTTTAAATGTATTCAGGATATCAATCACATATTAGATATATGGATTTGCAAATATTTTCTCCCGGTCTGGGTTTTCACTCCCCTCCAGATCATATCCTTTGATGCATAAAAGTTTTAAATTTTGATGTGGTCCAGTTTATTTTTACTTTTGTTGCCTGTGCTTTTGGTATCCTATCCAAGAAGTCATTGCCAAATCCAATGTCATGAAACTTTTCCTCTCTGTTTTCTACTAAGGGTTCTATAGTTTTCACTCTTAGGCTTAGGTCTTTGATCCACTCGAGTTAATTTTTTCATATGATATGAGGCCATTCTTAACATTTTGTATGGATTTTTAAAAAATGATTTATGCTACTAGGGAAACAGAAAAAAGGACTTCTGAACTTGAAGCTGATAAGTTGTAAATTTATCATGTTTCTGAATTTTCTAGATAACTCTGTATAATTAATTAAACAGAGCTCTTATCACCCAAGACATTAATGAGTGGTAGTCTCTAGGAACCAGCTCAGATTAACTGCCAAATAAGCTAAACTTCCTTTTTATTGCCAGAGTTATTAACCTAAGTGGATTATAAGTCAATAACAGAGGAAATATATCTGAATTTTAATGAGCCATTTTATAGTCTTGTGGATACAGTACAAAAGCCTGAACTGAATTATGATAAACCTAGTGAATGTAACAGTGTTGATCACAAAATTAGTTTGATCTTTGATCCTGTGATACTGGCCTCCGTCCACACACACACTTCTTAGTCTAAAGAAAACAGCCTAGTCTTCTTAGAATATCATTTAAAGGCTGGGTGCAATGGCTCATGCCTCTTATGCTAACACTTTGAGAGGCCAAGGCAGGCAGATCACTTGAGCCCAGGAGTTCAAGACCAGCCTGGGCAACATGGTGAAACCCTATCTCTACAAAAAATTAAAAAAAATTAGCAGGGCATGGTGGTGCACACCTGTAGTCCCAGCTGCTTGGTAGACTGAAGTGGGAGGATTGCCTGGGCCCAGGAGTTTGAGGCTGCAGTGAGCTGTGATCATGCCACTGCACTCCAGCCTGGGTGACAAGAGTGAGACCCTGTCTCCAAAAAAAGAAAAAAAAAAGAAAAATGAAGGTATCTTTTGGCTGTGTGGCTCTGTTCATGTAATTCTTTAAAAACGCTGACTTCAGGCTGGGCATGGTGGCTCACGCCTATAATACCAGCACTTTGGGAGGCCAAGGCAGAACGATTGTTTGAGTTGAGAACAGGAGGTCAAGATCAGCCTGGGCAACACAGGAAGACCCCATCTCTACAAAAAATTTTTAAAATTACCTGAGCATGGTGGCATGCACCTGTAGTCTCAGCTACTTGG